TGTATTTTCCAAATCTCTACAATTATCTCTGTATTTTTAAAGAAAAATTAGAAAATCAAATTTATTTTGACAATATACAGACTAAGCAGACAATATACAGACTGTTATACTGCTGAACAGAGAAACATGGGGATCATTGGCCTCCCAGTGAGATCAGAAGGAATTCCCAGACCTAAATATTATGGTTAACTCATGTCAAGATCACAGATCTTAACCAGAAGACAGTTCCTGACTATGGACCAATGAACTTGTGAAAAACTCTTAAATTGTTCTTACAATCCTTTATACGTGTTTTTTTTCTTAAAACCCTTGTATTTTGGAATAATTTTAGATTTACAGAAAAGTGGCAAAGACAGTCCCCATATAGCCCTTACTCAGTTTATCCTACTGTTAACATTTTACATAACCATGACATTTGTCCCAACTAAGAAAACAACATGGGAACGTCACTATTAACTAATTTTCAGGCTTTATTTGGATTTTACCAGTTTTCCAATTAACATCCTTTTTCTGTTCCAGGGTCAAGTCTGGGGTAGCACATCACAGATGTCTCCCCAGGCCGCTCTGTTGTGTGACAGTGTCCCAAACATTCCTTGTTTCTCATGTGCCCTGTATGAATTTCATAATCAGAAAAAGAAAGGACAGATGATGATGCAGATGATGATGGCAGATGATGATGATGTTGATGATGATGACTTAGGTCTGGGAATTCCTTCTGATCTCACTGGGAGGCCAATGATCCCCGTGTTTCTCTGTTCAGCAGAACAAAAGGAGAAAGGCCCCAGTATCAACGGGACACACAGAATTTGGGGCACCCTGATCCTCCTGCCCACTGCCTTAGCCTCTGCTCCTGCCGCTGTCCCCCAGCCCGACGCGGGGAATCTTTTGGGGCCCTCGGCTTGGGTTGGGCCCCTGCCAGTTGGGCGAGCGCGCGGGCGGTGCCCGAGTCAGCTGCTCCGTGCCCCACGTGGCCGCCCCGCCCCCCTGCCCGGGTCTCAAAAGCCCCGCCGGCCTCCGAGCGTCCGAACCGCCCGCTGCCAGCCCGGCCAGGCACCCCTGCAGCATGGCCTGGAACACCAACCTCCGCTGGCGGCTGCCGCTCACCTGCCTGCTCCTGCAGGTGATTATGGTGATTCTCTTCGGGGTGTTCGTGCGCTACGACTTCGAGGCCGACGCCCACTGGTGGTCAGAGAGGACGCACAAGAACTTGAGCGACATGGAGAACGAATTCTACTATCGCTACCCAAGTAAGTCTCGCCGCCTGCAGGCCCAGCGGAGGCCACCGAGTCCCGGGCTGCACTGTCCCCGCAGGCTTCCAGGACGTGCACGTGATGGTCTTCGTGGGCTTCGGCTTCCTCATGACTTTCCTGCAGCGCTACGGCTTCAGCGCCGTGGGCTTCAACTTCCTGTTGGCAGCCTTCGGCATCCAGTGGGCGCTGCTCATGCAGGGCTGGTTCCACTTCTTACAAGACCGCTACATCGTCGTGGGCGTGGAGAAGTGAGCGCAGGGCGGGCCCCGGGGGCGTGGCGCCCAGCTTCTCCACTGGCCTGTCTCCCCACAGCCTCATCAACGCTGACTTCTGCGTGGCCTCTGTCTGCGTGGCCTTTGGGGCAGTTCTGGGTAAAGTCAGCCCCATTCAGCTGCTCATCATGACTTTCTTCCAAGTGACCCTCTTCGCTGTGAATGAGTTCATTCTCCTTAACCTGCTAAAGGTGAGCAGGGCTCAGAATGGGGATGAGGTGGTTGCCAGAGTCTGACAGGCCCCTTGCACCCCAGGTGAAGGATGCAGGAGGCTCCATGACCATCCACACATTTGGCGCCTACTTTGGGCTCACAGTGACCCGGATCCTCTACCGACGCAACCTAGAGCAGAGCAAGGAGAGACAGAATTCTGTGTACCAGTCGGACCTCTTTGCCATGATTGGTGAGAACTGCCATCATGACCGAGGGCCACCACCGGGCCCATTGGGCCTGTCTGGTCTGACCAGGCACCCTCTTCCTGTGGATGTACTGGCCCAGCTTCAACTCAGCCATATCCTACCATGGGGACAGCCAGCACCGAGCCGCCATCAACACCTACTGCTCCTTGGCAGCCTGCGTGCTTACCTCGGTGGCAATATCCAGTGCCCTGCACAAGAAGGGCAAGCTGGACATGGTGAGCATGAGGGCGTTGGGGGTGTGGCTCTGGAGTTCCTGCCTGCTCTGCCTGCCCTGCCCAGGTGCACATCCAGAATGCCACGCTCGCAGGAGGGGTGGCCGTGGGTACCGCTGCTGAGATGATGCTCATGCCTTACGGTGCCCTCATCATCGGCTTCGTCTGCGGCATCATCTCCACCCTGGGTTTTGTATACCTGACCGTAAGTGCCCCAGGCAAGGGGCTGGGGGCTAGCGGCCTGAGCAGCACCCACCTCCCGTCTCCAGCCATTCCTGGAGTCCCGGCTGCACATCCAGGACACATGTGGCATTAACAATCTGCATGGCATTCCTGGCATCATAGGCGGCATCGTGGGTGCTGTGACAGCGGCCTCCGCCAGCCTTGAAGTCTATGGAAAAGAAGGGTAAATGTGGAGGAGGTGCGGTGGGATGGAGCGGGCCCTGACCTGCCCCCTGTCTCCACCCCAGGCTTGTCCATTCCTTTGACTTTCAAGGTTTCAACGGGGACTGGACCGCAAGAACACAGGGAAAGTTCCAGATTTATGGTCTCTTGGTGACCCTGGCCATGGCCCTGATGGGTGGCATCATTGTGGGTGAGCAGGAATGGCTGAGCCAGAGAAGGGGGCCTGACATCCTGTAATCTCCAACTTTCTGTAGGGCTCATTTTGAGATTACCATTCTGGGGACAACCTTCAGATGAGAACTGCTTTGAGGATGCGGTCTACTGGGAGGTGAGTTCCAGGGACTTGGCCCCCTGAAGGAGAGGGCCCTCAGAGTTGCATCCTCTCTCTGTAGATGCCTGAAGGGAACAGCACTGTCTACATCCCTGAGGACCCCACCTTCAAGCCCTCAGGACCCTCAGTACCCTCAGTACCCATGGTGTCCCCACTACCCATGGCTTCCTCGGTACCCTTGGTACCCTAGGCTCCCAGGGCAGGTGAGGAGCAGGTGAGCATGGGCTTGGCTTGGGGGATGACAGGGCCCAGTTGCCTTTAATGTCCACCCCATCCAGAAAAGAAAATGGTGCCTGAGAGGCTACAGCAGGACCCGGCAGTGACCCGCTGCTCTTGGCTGTCTCCCTGCAGGCTCCACAGACTGTCCTGGGGCCCAGAGGAGCTGGTGCTGACCTAGCTAGGGATGCAAGAGTGAGCAAGCAGCACCCCCACCTGCTGGCTTGGCCTCAAGGTGCCTCCACCCCTGCCCTCCCCTTCATCCCAGGGGGTCTGACTGAGAATGGAGAAGGAGAAGCTACAAAGTGGGCATCCAAGCCGGGTTCTGGCTGCAGAAGTTCTGCCTCTGCCTGGGGTCTTGGCCACATTGGAGAAAAACAGGCTCAAAGTGGGGCTGGGACCTGGTGGGTGAACCTGAGCTCTCCCAGGAGACAACTTAGCTGCCAGTCACCACCTATGAGGCTCTTCTACCCCGTGCCTGCACCTCGGCCAGCATCTCCTATGCTCCCTGGGTCCCCCAGACCTCTCTGTGTTGTGTGCGTGGCAGCCTCCAGGAATAAACATTCTTGTTGTCCTTTGTAAAATGGTGTGAATGCTCCAATGGGGCCAGTTTGAG